TCTGTTGAGTCCATGAGAAAAATCTGGTAAGTAAAGGTTTGGAAAGGAGCCTGAACGTCCTCCTCATGTGTCCCACCCCTTCCACAAGCCCTTGCCACATTCCCGCCTGCCCAGCGCTCAGCTCTGTCTCGGCCCTGGTGTCCATCTGGTGTGACTGGGCCGTTTCACCCCAGGCTCCTCCTCTCCAAGCTGCCGTCTGCACAGCCAGCACGCAGCTTGGATCATGGGAGCACTCCCTGCCTGGAACCGCCAGCAGGACCCCCAACTCACACACAGCCCCAAGCCCCTGAGTGTGGCAGCCAGACCCCCGAGGGCGCGCCTCTCCCTGATCCTGTCTCATCTCCTGCTCCCAGCCCACCCCCTGCCAGCTTTAGTGCCCATGAGCTGGCTCCTCGTTCAGAACGTCCTCCTCCCTCTTCCGGGTGCCCACTCTGTGCTTGTCCATCTGGCAATTCCTGTCTCCCTTGTAAGACCCCACGCCGAGGGCCTCCCCCAGGATCCTGCCCTGTCCGTCCTCCCCATTTGGTGGCTTCTGCTGTCATGTCGGGCCTGTGCTGCTGGTAAGCCCTTCAGAGGCACAGGTCCCGGTGACTCACCTGTGTCTCCAGCCTGTGGAATGGACTTTTTTTTTTTTTTTTCTGAGACGGAGTCTCGCTCTGTCACCCAGGCTGGAGTGCAGTGGCACAATCTCAGCTCTGCAACCTCTGCCCCCTGAGTTCAAGCGATTCTCTTGCCTCAGCCTCCCGAGTAGCTGGGATTATAGGCACCTGCCAACACGCCCAGCTAATTTTTGTATTCTTAGTAGAGATGGGGTTTTCCCGTGTTGGCCAGGCTGGCCTCAAATTCCTGACCTCAAGTGATCGGCCTCCTAGAGTGCTGGGATTACAGGCCTGAGCCACTGCGCCTGGCCTCGGAATTGACTTTGACTGCACTTCCAGCATTTCAGCACATGAAAGCCTCTTTTTCCAAGACTGGCCCACGTCAGCCCAGCCCACTGTTGGCGAGCATGACCCATGTTTGGTCTCCTCCAGGACTGCATCATCTGCATGGAGAAGCTGTCCAGGCGAGCATGACCCATGTTTGGTCTCCTCCAGGACTGCATCATCTGCATGGAGAAGCTGTCCACAGCGTCTGGATACAGCGATGTGACTGACAGCAAGGCAATCGGGTCCCTAGCTGTGGGCCACCTCACCAAGTGCAGCCATGCCTTCCACCTGCTGTGCCTCCTGGCCATGTACTGCAACGGCAATAAGGTGCCCCCACTGGCCCAGGGCGGAGGCGGGTGCCAGCTCAGTGGGTTGCGTCTGCCTCTGTCAGGATGGAAGTCTGCAGTGTCCCTCCTGCAAAACCATCTATGGAGAGAAGACGGGGACCCAGCCCCAGGGAAAGATGGAGGTATTACGGTTCCAGATGTCGCTCCCCGGCCACGAGGACTGCGGGACCATCCTCATAGTTTACAGCATTCCCCATGGTATCCAGGTGAGGGGCCTTCTTGAGTCCCCCACTCCTGGGCACCCTATCCTGGTGTCTGTTCCTCCCGCAGGGCCCTGAGCACCCCAATCCCGGAAAGCCGTTCACTGCCAGAGGGTTTCCCCGCCAGTGCTACCTTCCAGACAACGCCCAGGGCCGCAAGGTGAGTGCCACCATGCGCCCCGGGGGTGGACGCCTTCCTCTTCCCCCTCCTCCTCCCCGGGCAGGTCCTAGAGCTCCTGAAGGTGGCCTGGAAGAGGCGGCTCATCTTCACAGTGGGCACGTCCAGCACCACGGGTGAGACGGACACCGTGGTATGGAACGAGATCCACCACAAGACAGAGATGGACCGCAACATTACGGGCCACGGCTATCCCGACCCCAACTACCTGCAGAACGTGCTGGCTGAGCTGGCTGCCCAGGGGGTGACCGAGGACTGCCTGGAGCAGCAGTGACCTCGCACCCCAGCACGCCCGCCTCTGGTGGCCACCCCGCTGCCCCATGGCTGGCTGGGTGGCCAGGCAGGAAGTGCCCAGCCCGAGAGGCTGGGAGGTTTGTTGAGGGTGTGGGGTGTGCCCCACCTGAAGCCGGGGCTCCCCCTGCCTGCCTCTCTCTCCTCCTCCCCTCTGGGAATTGGGCAGCCCTGGGCAGTTGTACTCATGGGGGCTTAGGATGCAGCTACCTCAGTGCGCAGGGCCCGTCTGTCCTCTGGGGGCTGCTTCGGGCCCGCGGTGCTCGGGGCCTGGTGTGGGGCGAGTAGAGACTTCCCCAGCCTGGACGGGCGTGGGTTCTGGGTCAGCTTCTTTTACCTCAATTTTGTTTGCAATAAATGCTCTATAGCCAAAGCCAGCAGGTCCTGAGTGTGTGCATGCATGCG